TATAGGAGGTACTTAATAAAGCGAGTTGAATAAACAAATGTGCTTGGGCAGATTCCTTAATCTCAAGTACTGACTTTTTGCCCTGGACATCAAAGATGGTAACTCACAGGTTCACTGTGAGGCTTGCAGAGTTTTGGTTTAAACTAAGAAAAGCTATGCAAATGACAGCAACCATTTGAAGACGGGTACACTTTGGATACCGAAAAATGCTCTAGTACACTATACTCGTTTGAGCTTACAGCAATCTTCTAAGCAGTTATCATCTTTATTTTACAAATGAGGAATCCGAGGCTCAGAGAGGCTAAATAACTTGACAGAAATCACAGAGCTGGTAGAACTGGGATCAAGATTCGAAGTCGGATCTCTCTGCTATAATGTGCTCTCATTCGCCAGGCTAACGACACGTGATATTCACAGGGCACTGTCCAATCTGCCTCTATTATAGGTATTCGCCTGACCACCTTCACCTCTCCACTTAACTGTCAACTCCACGTGGGCGGGGCGTTTTGCACCTCCTGAGCTCGCAATGAAGGTCTGTGAGCAACGGCCTCGCCTCTACAACACCCGACGGACCCTCTGTGCCTCCTCCCCAGCCCCCCGGGCCCACCTTGTGGTGCACAGCTGCGTCTCCCCCATGAGGTAGCGGGGCAGCTGCTCCCGCAGCTGGATGCGGCCCCGCAGCGCCGCCTGACAGAAGGTGCCGTCCAGCAGGATCTGGTACGGCTCGCGGACTCCGAAGTTGTTGCGGAAGAAGCCAAGATGCTTCTTGGCATGTTTCTGCCTTGTGATCTTCATGCCTGGCTTACCGGGACCGAGGCCACCGGACCAGGAAGCATCAGTAAACGCCTCACGCACGCCCCAGTACCCTCAATGCCAGTTTCACCCGGAAATGAAGCGCCTTTGGCCACGGAAGCAAACGCCTCTGTCTTCCGGGCCTGCCCATTGGTTTACGTCATGTCCAGACCAGCGCGCGCTTCCACCGCAGTGCCCGCGCTTAAAGGGGCGGTCCCTTAGGGCGGAACTTGTGCGTACGCTGGAAAACCGCTGGGGTGCGCGATTCCGCACGGGGGCGCACATGCGCAGTCTGGGGCCACGGTAAAAGAAAATTACGAGAATACATTTAGCGTGTTACCTACGTTTTAGAGGCGCGTAGCAAGAGCTTCTCTGAAAGACTGGCAGTATAGTAGTAGTCAGTGATAATATTGAGCCTTAATATGTTCCAGACACTGTCCTAAGTGATTTACCTTACATTATTCCCCTGAATGTTTATAATTCCCAAGTGAAAGAAGGAAATGATATATTGGATAGCTATGAGTGGGGAGGTTTGTACTGGCTGCTTTCCCATAAAGAAATTAAGCACGTTCACGAAGGGCACGTAGTTTGTTAGTGTCTGGAACCCAGTTTTCGTGCCTGAAGTTCAAATGTTCTTGCTACACCACCATAGAAACTAACGTCACTCAGGAACCATTTGTCAGGGCAAAGGGTGCCACCATTTTGCATTTCCTCCTGCCTTAGGACCATCCTAAATCACTCGCATGGAGTGTTTTGGAAGAACTCTCAAGAGCTTCGTTTGCCTAGAGTCAGAATTCCTAACCTTGAGTCCTGGTTTTGCCACAAACCCAAGCCGTTTGATCTTGGGCAACTCCCGAAGAAAGCTGGGTTCAACTTCCTCACTGTCAAACTGGTTGTAGGTCTAGATAAGTTTCAAGTACTCTTTTTATGTGCATGGTCTCTGACATAGGAAGACTACATACTGGGCCAGTAACAGGAAGGCACAAAGCTGACTGGAGGTTTAAAAATTACTTGGTCAATTTGATTAATGAGGAGAATGAATCAGAAAATTTCAAGTTCTCCCGTGGCTAACTGTCGAGTATCCACTTCAAGGTAAAATAATCAAAGAATGGGGAGTATGGAATGAAGGAACAATAATTTATAACAGCATTGCTAGTTTTTAGCTTTTTTCTCAGGTCAGTCCACTGGACATTTTCCATGCCAAATAGAAATCCACATTCAGCTGGAGTAAGTAGGCGATTAATTTATTTTTCTTTATTTTAAACATTTAAAAAGTTTACTTTCATCTTAGATCATTCCATCGGAAAGAGGTCGAAAATGTACAGTAGGCATGCACAAAGGATACCGCCTGGAAAGAAGGTAAAACTGGAAAACAGGAGGGAGGCGGGGCCCAATTTTGGCTTCTCCTTCCGTCTCCGCCCCTCGAACGCCGGCCTGCGAGTGACGTCACGCGAGACTTGTACTTCCGCTTCCGGTAACTCACGTTTCTCTTTCTTCCTGTCTGCTTGGAAAGATGGCGTCCCGCAAGGAAGGTACCGGCTCTACTGCCACCTCTTCCAGCTCCACCGCCGGCGCAGCAGGGAAAGGCAAAGGCAAAGGCGGCTCGGGAGATTCAGCCGTGAAGCAAGTGCAGATAGATGGCCTTGTGAGTGCTGTTCTTTTTCCTCTGGCCCACGTTTTCTTTTAATTTCCTCTTCCCCATCATCCAGTCCAATATCAGATGGAAATGATGCGGAGCCTTCGCCATGTAAACATTGATCATCTTCACGTGGGCTGGTATCAGTCCACATACTATGGCTCATTCGTTACCCGGGCACTCCTGGACTCTCAGTTTAGTTACCAGCATGCCATTGAAGAATCTGTCGTTCTCATTTATGGTTAGTAGGAGGTTTATTATTCTTTTTTCCCTCTTAGTAATTTATTTCTCTTTCCTTGTTTGAGATCCCATAAAAACTGCCCAAGGATCTCTCTCACTAAAGGCATACAGACTGACTCCTAAACTGATGGAAGTTTGTAAAGAAAAGGATTTTTCCCCTGAAGCGTAAGTGTTTGGGGGCATCTGGTAAAGGGTTGTCAGACTAAAGTATTTTTAACATGCTTCACAGATTGAAAAAAGCAAATATCACCTTTGAGTACATGTTTGAAGAAGTGCCGATTGTAATTAAAAATTCACATCTGATCAATGTCCTAATGTGGGAACTTGAAAAGAAGTCAGCTGTTGCAGATAAACATGAATTGCTCAGCCTTGCCAGCAGGTAAGTGGCCCTGCCTAATGAAAAGCCCATGTAGACTTGTCAGTATATTTACTTTACATTTCAGCAATCATTTGGGGAAGAATCTACAGTTGCTGATGGACAGAGTGGATGAAATGAGCCAAGATATAGTTAAATACAACACATACATGAGGAATACTAGTAAACAACAGCAGCAGAAACATCAGGTTGGTATTGTGGAAAAATTCAACAAACAGCTAATAACCAAACCATTTTCCCTTTGAATTTTAGTATCAGCAGCGTCGCCAGCAGGAGAATATGCAGCGCCAGAGCCGAGGAGAACCCCCGCTCCCTGAGGAGGACCTGTCCAAACTCTTCAAACCACCACAGCCGCCTGCCAGGATGGACTCGCTGCTCATTGCAGGTATTGTTGCCCAGTGCAAAACCTGGCTGGTTATTATGGCTCTATCTCTTTCTCAAATGCACAGGCCAGATAAACACTTACTGCCAGAACATCAAGGAGTTCACTGCCCAAAACTTAGGCAAGCTCTTCATGGCCCAGGCTCTTCAAGAATACAACAACTAAGAAAAGGAAGTTTCCAGAAAAGAAGTTAACATGAACTCTTGAAGTCACACCAGGGCAACTCTTGGAAGAAATATATTTGCATATTGAAAAGCACAGAGGATTTCTTTAGTGTCATTGCCGATTTTGGCTATAACAGTGTCTTTCTAGCCATAATAAAATAAAACAAAATCTTGACTGCTTGCTCATTTGATTTTAGATGTATTTTCTCTGGCTTACTTTTGTTTGCTTATACTTGTTTATTTCTAAAAGCTAAAACAAGCCCTGACCGGAAGTTTCACCAGGCAGAAACCTATAGGCTCCACCACTTTTGCTGCCTCTCAGGTGCCACCTTTCAACCCACTTCTCCCAACTACTTATCCCAGCTCCTGACCCCGAGGCCCTGGCATCTACTGTGAATATTTTTTTTTTGAATTTTTATACTTCGCTGCTCCCAAATGAGCACCCCGAGAGAAGTCCAGGCTTCATGTACTTGCCCAGGAATTCCTTGTCCCCGGACCCGGAATCACTTGGCCTAATTCCGGTCAGTCTGCCTTTTCATTTCTGCAGGTGATGGTCAACCAGTCCCCGTACTCATAGGCCATGGGACACAAGATTATTATTATCATCATTATTTTTAAAGACAGAGTCTCACTTTGTTGCCCAGGCTGGAGTGTAGTGGCACAATCTCAGCTCGCTGCAACCTCCACCTTCTGAGTTCAAGCGATTCTCCCACCTCAGCCTCCCAAGTAGCTGGGACTACAGGCGTGTGCCATCACGCCTGGCTAATTTTTGTATTTTTAGTAGAGATGGGGTTTCACCATGTTGGCCAGGCTGGTCTGCATCTCCTGACCTCAAGTGATTCACCTGCTTCTGTCTCCCAAAGTGCTGGGAATACAGGCATGAGCCACCACTCCTGGACAGGCCACAGAAATTTTAAAGAAAAGAATCATGCCACCACAAGTAAACTTCATTTTGTTTATATTATTTAGGACTTCACATTTGTCTTCCGAAACCATGAAGTATAATTCTGCTAACAGCAAGTGTTGTGAATGAGGAATTAGGAATTAGGAGAATGGTAGTACATTGGGAAAAACATATTTTAGTAATTTTTATATTTTAAAGATAATCACAGATTTTGCTGTTTGTGCATCACCAAAATCAGTGAGATCTGCCAGCTGGTGGGGGTGTGCCTATGAGAATTTTTGATTATGATCCCCTAGGAGGGTTATCAAAAAAGGAGATGGGTGAAAGATCAGGAGAGTCGAGAAATTCATTTTTTGGACAACATTGTTTTGAAGGCACTACTGGGGCTCTGGGATCAGGCAGCCAGATTGAAACCTGGCTCCTCCTTTTCCTAAGTTATTTAACCTCCCTGTGCCTCACTTTTTGTCAACCAGATAAGATAAGAAATGAGAGCAGGTCTGTTACCTCACAAGGTGGCTGTGAGTGTTGAAGACGTTTGTTGGGGGTTTGGGTGAAGCATGCAAACTCTGGTTGGTATGTGGCAGCCACTCAGCCTGTATTTATGATGAGGGAGGCATTCTAGGCACCCCTTCCAGGATGTTGGGTTGTTGGCTGGGTTTTACTTTAAAAAGCTCAGGGCCTAGAACATTCTAGAATCCAAGTACTTGCTCACATATATAATTATTTCTTTAGGATAATCTTTGATATAGACTTACGAGTCAAAGGGTATGTAAAATGTCAGCCCTTTTACCTGTATTGCCAAATTGCCTTCAAAAGTTTCTGCTGTTTTGCCCTCCTACCCATAGTGATAACCTTAAATTGGAGTCAACACAAATTTGAGTGTGACTGTGTTAGACAGAAGGGATATATTAACAGGTAAAACTGGCCATGGCCCCTGCCCTTGTGGAGTATATGCTCTGTTGGTTCATTTCCTCTGCATTCTAATTTTCTAGACTTGGGATCTTATTGTGGAGTTAAACAAAGCACCCTTAAAGTAGCAAGCGAGCAAAATAAAAGCAAGGAAAATCAGTTGGAACATAACTTATGTATTTTTTAGGATTAAGAGTAATTTAACTGAGTCAATTCAATATGTTTTTAAAGGTGTGATTCTTAAATTCTTTATGATTGTTTAGATTTCTATATCTTGGTAACATGAATACACACTTAATGAAAGATTTCAGTAATTTTTGATTTGGGAATTAATCATAGTGGGAAAAACTGTTTAGGAAAACATGTCAGTGGAAATTAACTCGCCACAGTATGTAGTGTTAGGGAATAGCTTCTGTTCGGCATTTGATTTGAGTGCTGTATTCTGACATTTTTCAGGAACAAATACATGTGATTCATCTTCTATAAATATTTGCAGTTTCTTCAAGTTGAAATGAGAAAAGCTCGTAAATTGAGCACCAGGTCTAATAAATCATTCACTTACCCAAGAACAGAAAGACAGGAAAAGCTAGCATGTTAATCTAATGAAAAAATCGAATGTTAAAAAACCAAGAAAGTAGAAGATATTTGACATTAACTTTCTAATCATTGATAATAATCTAATAATCATAACATTATTCTTAAAACCTGAAAGAATGGATTCCTGCTCCCAATGTGTTTTTAATATCAACTTAAACTAAAATAATTTTTTTACCTATTTTTGGAAGCTTGGAAATTGAGATGTAGTTGTCTAATGTTAACCTAATTAAGAGAGCTTGGTGTGATTTCTCATATACAGCATCTAAATATTTAAGTTTTAATGTCTTCTAAAATATTATTACATTCTTCATACTATAGTTTTTTAACATCCTTTAGAAAACTTGTATCAGCTTCACTTTCAAACCATGCTGGCATCGAACTCAGGTGTAGTGGTATCAGAATGTTATGAAATAATTTTTTATTTTCATTATAAACTCCATTTTTACAATAAACACTTCTCAACCAAATTAAGTATGTAATACACTGTCATTTTAAAAAA